ACAAAGCTCTCCTTCCCTCAATTCCTTCAACGAAGGTTAACCTTCAGCGAACACCTACCGGACCGGGACAGAGTGTACGAGCCGCGCGGGAAGGTGGCACAAAGGCATGGCCCAGAGGGGTGGCAGAAGACTCAACCGGGGCCCTCCACTCCCCAGCCTGCCCTGCCTGGGCAGAGCCGGCTGGCCGGCCCGAGTCCTGGGGCTCGCGGAGGAACGGAGATGGCCTCCGCAGGGGCTCGGGGAAGCCCCCAGGGCGCCGGACCGTCTCAGGCGCGCATCCCGCGCCACTCACCTGTGGGATCCATAGCGTCGCTCGCCTCAGAGATGGAAGCCGCCATTCCGCCACGGCGCCGAAAGTCGTCATCAAGCTGCGCGCAGAGCCACGCCCCGCGGCCGGGCGGGAAAAGCGCTTCCACCTCTTTGGGCCGTTACCTCAAAAGGCGCGTGCGCAAAGCGAAGGCCGGCCGGGCGGGGAAGAGAAATGGCGAGGCAGGAGTGCGGGGGAGGGAGTGGTCCTTAGCTGAATGCGCCTGCGTTGTGGCGGCCTCCGGCGCCCCAAGGTACTTTCTCCCCAGCAAGGAATCCGCGTGCGCGTAAGCAGTATTGTTGATTAGTGCCCCCCCCTTCCCCCCGCCCGCCCCGAAAAGCGACCCCTAGTGGTGCACCGGTGCGGACCAGAAAATTGCACGCTTTCTTGAAAGAGGCATTTACCGAGCGCCCAATGTATGCCTGGCACTGGGCTGGGTGCTGCCACCTAAGCGAGCACGACCAATGCAGTCTATCAGGGAGGCCCAGATCGCCAAGCAGCGGACCCCTGCGGTCCGCCATGCCACTCCCGGCTCCTAGAGCGCCGCTCAGCACACCGTGAGCGCCCAATAACTGTTGGGCTTCAATGACGCCGCGGAGGCGGCCCCGTCCCCGCGCTCCCGCCCCTCCCGCCAGGGCAGCCCGGGAGGCCAGACGTTGACGCTGCAGGGAGAGGGTGGTGGGCGCAGCCGCTAGGGGGCGCGGCGGGGCGGAGCGCACCTTTCCGCGGGCCGCGGGGATGGCGGCGCAGGGCGTAGGGCCTGGGCCGGGGTCGGCGGCGCCCCCGGGGCTGGAGGCGGCCCGGCAGAAGCTGGCGCTGCGGCGGAAGAAGGTGCTGAGCACCGAGGAGATGGAGCTGTACGAGCTGGCGCAGGCGGCGGGCGGCGCTATCGACCCCGACGTGTTCAAGTGAGCGGGGCGGGTGGGGGCCGCATGCTAGCGGGCTCACCGGCCCCGCGTCTGTCCCCGCCAGGATCCTGGTGGACCTGCTGAAGCTGAACGTGGCCCCCCTCGCCGTCTTCCAGATGCTCAAGTCCATGTGTGCCGGGCAGAGGCTAGCGAGCGAGCCCCAGGACCCTGCGGCCGTGTCTCTGCCCACGTCGAGCGTGCCCGAGACCCGAGGTCAGAGCTGGGCCCGCTGTCCCTGCCCCAGTGGCTATTGTCTGCTTTGTGCCTTTTTCACGAGTCACTGCTGGGCTGAGGTGGCCAATCATCACCCACCACGTGTTCCTGACTGCGCTCCTCCTTGGCTCAGGGCAACCCTGACTCCATCTTTGTTGAGTCAAGTGTGACAAGCTGACAGAGTTCCAAGCATGACACCGCTGTAACCCTCACCACCACCAGGCAAGAATGAGCAAAGATCTCATTCTCTGAGGAAGAACTCCCCGGAAACTCAAAAGGAGGGCCGTCCTATCCCTGCAGGGTATGGGGAGAATTTTCTGGTATTAGCATAGAAAGGGAGCTGGAGGTACCTCTGGAAGAGCGGGGGTCCACGGCATCTCAGACACAGGAGTCTCTGCTTGTTCAGGGTGACAGATGGTGAAACAGAAATGACCTAATGGATCTCTAGACACCCGGTTGCATCTTTTCTCCAGGAATCCAGTTTCCCATTGCAGGGTATTTGACTACACTTGATAAGAGGCCAGGGAAGGACCAGGATTGAGGCTGGGTGTTCTGTTGGCTGAACCCTTGTCTGGAGTCACCCTAAAAGTGATGGCAGGGGAGTTCCTGCAAGGGACTGCCCCAAACCTTTCCAGGATGAGAGCCAGTTGGGATTCCAAAGGAAGAAACACTTAATGCCAGGGTGGTCAGTCCAAAGCATTTGTTAGGGAGCTTACATACAGAGGGGGCTGCAGTGTACCCTCACGAGGGACAGCCAGGAAAGAGGTTGTGCCTAGGCACACCGCACTGAGGGGGTGGGGTGTGGAGTTTCTATGAGGGTGCAAGGAATTTGGCTGGGGTGGGACCAGTTTCCACGTGCTTAGCAACATGTCAGATCTTTCAGTGTTCCAGGCAACAACCTAAACGTGTATCAGTGTCTGGTAACATGCAAGCCCCAGCCAGGGTTTGAGCCTGCAGGGGGAACATGTAGCTGATTAGGTCAGAGTAGTCAAGGCACTTCCTCAGTCAGGACAAAGGAAACACTGGGGGGATGAAATGGGGGACCCAACACTGAGTCAGGCAGGGGACACATGCCCTGTTTAGAGCCCACAGGCCAGACCCTGCCAGGCCAGAGCAGGGGAGAGCCCTGGCCAAGGCACTCCACATGGGGGTCTGTGACCCCACGGGCAAGCCTGCTACCCGGGCACGTTTGTACCTTGGAGGGTCCTCTCAGTCTTGCCGATGCTGTCAACACCCTGAGCCCAGGGAAATCCATCCCATTAAAATAAAGGTCTGGCCCAAGTGTGGTTGCAGATTTTTCTTGGCTATCTTAAA